ATGGCTTGAGCCCAGGAGTTTGAGACCAGCCCGGGCAACAGAGTGGAACCCCACCTCCATTAAAACAAATTAAAAGTATACATATGCATGTAAAAGTAATTTTAAAAACCCTTACCCATTTTTATTTATTTTTTATTTTTACCTTCCTTTTTTTGCAGAGATAGGGTCTTGCTCTTTTTCCCAAGCTGGAGTGCAGTGGTGTAACCATAGCTCATAGCCTTGACCTCTTGGGCTCAAGGGATCCTCCCGCCTCGGCCTCCCAAAGTGCTGGGATTACAGGTGTGAGCCGCTGTGTCCAGTGGAGACATGGTCTTGTTCTGCCGCCCAGGCTGGAGTTCAGTGGTGCGACCATAGCCCACTGCGACCTCAAACTCCCAGGTTGAGGCCATCTTCCCACCTCGGCCTCCCTAGTAGCTGGGACTACAGGTGTGCGCCATCACACCTGGCTAATTTTTTTTTTTTTTTTTTTGAGAGACAGGGTCTCACTATGTTGCCCAGGCTGGTCTTGAACTCCTGGGCTCAAGGGGTCCTCCCACCTCAGCTTCCCAAAGTGCTGGGACTACAGATGTGAGCCCCTGTCCCCGGCTGGCCCTTGTTAATTTTTTCAACTTTAGAACCATTTCTAGGTAAAAAAATATAATAAATTCTGTTGCTGTTTTTTGGCAATTATTATAAAAAACATGTAGACTCCCATAAGGAGACATTTTTCTACCTCCCTGTGTCTCGGGTCGAGGCTCTCGTCCTCGGGAGCACACGCCAGTTTTCCCTTGGAGACCTGGGACATTTCTCATCCAGCCACTCAGGTGATTTGTCCTGTTGCTGTTGGTGACAGGATCTCTCCTTGTATTTGAGTTTTCTATGGAAAAGCCATTGGTTTTCGAATTTTAAATTGGTGCCAGCCTCTTGTTGCTTGTGATTTCTCCAGCTGCTCTTCTGGGCCCTCCCTGTTTACTGCCATGTGATCCTCGGAGCAGGGTGATGTCAGGGGACTTCAGTCTGGCTGGGCCTGGCTGCGGCCTCAGGCGAGTGGTGTTCAGGAGCTTGAAGGTGCAAACAGCAGCTGCCTTGGGGGCTTACAGCATAGCAAGCAGAACCTCTCCCATGCCCTCGGGGCTGGCGTGGGGTGTGGCGGCCCCTCCTGCTGCTCAAGGCTCACCATACCTGGCTGGCGGCAGGGTCATTGCCAGCGTCCACCCTCAGGGCCTTTGCGCCTGCCAGGAGCACAGTGTGCGTGACAGCCTCCTGGAGCACGAGCCTCCTGGAACGACAGCCTCCTGCAGCACCTCCCCTCCTTCACGGCGCCGTTTCCTTCTCCCTCAGCCTGTTTCGTAAACATGTTCTGGGTCCCTGCAGTGTGTCCCTGCAGAGTCCCCTCAGAGACTCTGTCCTAGCCACATCTGGGTCTCTCGCTCACCAGCCCATCTCCAGGCCCCCGTGTCTGGCGCCTGTTGGCTCTTTGCTAAATGTGAGCTGGGGAGCTGGGTGAACGAGGAAGCCAGGCCTCTGACCCGGCCCCTCCTCTCTTGCAGTTCATGGCCTCCCACGGGAACGACGCCGCGAGAGCCAGGTTTGAGTCCAAAGTACCCTCCTTCTACTACCGGCCCACGCCCTCCGACTGCCAGTGAGTACAAAGGGGCCTTGTCAGGGCCATGGGCCCAGTGGCTCAGTCTCTCCTCTCCCCACAGGCTCCTTCGAGAGCAGTGGATCCGGGCCAAGTACGAGCGACAGGAGTTCATCTACCCGGAGAAGCAGGAGCCCTACTCGGCAGGTGAGGCCACCCGGGTGGGGTGGGGCCTCCCGTGTCACCGACTCGTGTCCCCTTTCCCCCACAGGGTACCGTGAGGGTTTTCTCTGGAAGCGTGGCCGGGACAACGGGCAGTTTTTGAGCCGGAAGTTTGTGCTGACAGAACGAGAGGGTGCTCTGAAGTATTTCAACAGAAATGATGTGAGTCACAGACGGGGGTGGGGTGGGGGCCTCTGTGAGGTGCTTAGACCCCACCCCTTCTCAGGCCAAGGAGCCCAAGGCCGTGATGAAGATCGAGCACCTGAACGCCACCTTCCAGCCGGCCAAGATCGGCCACCCCCACGGCCTGCAGGTCACCTACCTGAAGGACAACAGCACCCGTAACATCTTCATCTACCATGAGGACGGGAAGGTGGGTGCTGGCGAGCACTCGGGCCCGGGTGGCAGCCCAAGCCTGTGCCCACCTTTGCCCCTAGGAGATTGTGGACTGGTTCAATGCACTCCGAGCTGCTCGCTTCCACTACCTGCAGGTGGCATTCCCAGGGGCCGGCGACGCAGATGTGAGTGGCGGCCCTGCGGTCAGCTCCAGGGCTGAGGTCCCCTGCCTGGTGTGTCCTGCCCTAGCTGGTGCCAAAGCTCTCCAGGAACTACCTGAAGGAAGGCTACATGGAGAAGACGGGGCCCAAGGTGGGTGTGCCGCACGTGCGGCCTGGGGTGGCCCTGCCGGTCACGGGCCCTCTCTGACCCACAGCAAACGGAAGGCTTCCGGAAGCGCTGGTTCACCATGGATGACCGCAGGCTCATGTACTTCAAAGACCCCCTGGTAAGGAGGAGCTGTGGCCCCAGCACGGGAGGGGCCCCGCCTCCAGTGCGGTCCCCACCCACAGGACGCCTTCGCCCGAGGGGAAGTCTTCATTGGCAGCAAGGAGAGTGGCTACACGGTGCTGCATGGGTTCCCGCCGTCCACCCAGGGCCACCACTGGCCACATGGCATCACCATCGTCACGCCCGACCGCAAGTTTCTGTTTGCCTGCGAGACGGAGTCCGACCAGAGGGAGTGGGTGGCGGCCTTCCAGAAGGCGGTGGACAGGCCCATGCTGCCCCAGGAGTACGCAGGTGAGGGGGGCGGGCGGCCGGCGGCCTGGAAGCTGTGACAACGCTGGACCCTGTTCCGTTGCAGTGGAGGCGCACTTCAAGCATAAACCTTAGCGAGTGCGGCTGGAGGACCACGGACATTGGACTCACTGTGGCTGGACGGAGGGGACCCGTGGATGGGGGGGCTCTGGCGTCCTGAGGCCACCTGGCCCCACCTGCTCCTCAGGGCAGCCCGGCGCGGCCAGGTAGGGCCCGAGCTTCAGCTTCCAGGATGCTTCTCTGGAACCTCAAGGCAGGCAGCCCAGGCCCTGGGCCTGATCTCTAACCCCGTCATGCTGCTGCTGACCACACCCAGCCAACCTGCCCCTCCCTGACCCGGGGCCCCCTTTCCTCCAGGGCCCAGTCTGGCTCCCGAGCTCAGACACAGCCCCCAGGAGCCGCCCACCACGGCTGTGGGAACTTCCAGGCCTCAGCGCAGAGCCCTGCTTGGGGCCAGCACGGTGGGCAGCTGCCGGCCGCTGGGGACTGGGCCCTGCTCGCATGCCGCCCCGCCCTCCCCCCACCTCCACGACTATTTATTGAGCGCCTGTTGTGTGTCACGGGGCTATGAGGGCCGTGGGGTGTTTGGGTGGATTATCCACACAGGTCCCGGCCCCTGCCCGGGCTGGAGTTGCCACAGCCTGTGCTCCTGGTCCTCACCTGGAGGGGCCAGCAGGCTGCCGTCCCACCACACGTGGCCTCTGCGCCCAGCACGGTGCTCGCCGACAGTGGTGTCTGAACCCTTGGGGACGAGGGCCTGGGCCGCGGTGAGGCCACCAGAGGCAGGAGTGGCCCTGGGGGTCCCGGGCACTGTCGCGCTTGCTGCAGGCGGCCCAGCCGTGTATTTATTTTTCACCTATCTCCTTCCTGTCAAGGCAGGCCGGGCTCCAGGGCTCCCCTTGCGTGGGGCATGTAGGTGGGGGAGGCGTCTGCAGGTCACCTGGGGGGCCCAGCCCTCTCCCAGCCTTGCCTGGCTGAGCTGTGTTCCAGGGGAGCCCTGGACAAGCCCTCATAGGCAGGGAGGGGGTTTCCGAGGCCAGGCATCCGCCGCCCCGTGTCGCATCCTGGAATAAAATGTGGCTCTGGCATGGTTCCAGCTGTGTGTCCGAGGATGGAGTGGGGAGGAAG